ATTGAAAATTTGATTAAATCACTTTGGAGACATCCACTTGATGAGATGTTATACGGTCGTATAAAAGTGCACGGAAACAGGTCAGGCATGCTGGCTTGCATCTGCAGTCCCAGCTACTTGGGAGGTTGAGGCAGGAGGATGACTTGAGGCCAGGAGCTTGAGACCAGCCTAAGCACTATAGTAAGGTTCCCTCTCTTAAAAAAAAAAAAAAGCCGGGCACAGTAGCTCACCCCTCTAATCCCAGCACTTTGGGAGGCCAAGGTGGGCAGATCACTTGAGGTCAGGAGTTCGAGACTAGCCTGGCCAACATGGTGAAACCCCGTCTCTACTAAAAATACAAAAATTAGCTGAGCATGGTTGCAGGTGCCTGTAATCCCAGCTGCTTGGGAGGTTGATGCAGGAAAATTGCTTGAACCCAGGAGGTGGAGGTTGCAGTGAGCCAACTTATGCCACTGCACTCCAGCCTGGGTGACAGAGCCAGACTCCATCTCAAAAAAAAAAAAAAAAAAGTTCAGAAACTCCAAGGCTAAGTACTTTGGTATTATACATTACTAGCAAAAAACATGGTTTGAAAATTGAGGTGCAATATTATCACTATCTAACAATCTAACACAGATGCATAGAAAGATATTAGCAGAAAATACACTAATATTTTAAAAAGTGGAAAAATTCTGTTCTAATTTTTCTTTTTCCTTTCCTTCCTTCCTTCCTTCCTTCCTTCCTTCCTTCCTTCCTTCCTTCCTTCCTTCCTTCTTTCTTTCTTTCTTTTTTTTTTTTGACAGAGTCTCAGTCTGTTGCCCAGGTTGGAGTACAGTGGTATCTTGTACCACTTGGCTCATTATAACCTCTGCCTCCTGGGTTCAAGTGATTCTCTTGCCTCAGCATCCTGAGTAGCTGGGACTACAGGAGTGTGTTACCACACCTGGCTAATTTTTGTATTTTTAGTACAGACGGGATTTCACCATGTTGGCCATGCTCATCTTGAGCTCCTAACCTCAGGTGATCCACCCACCTCGGCCTCCCAAAGTGCCTGGATTATAGACATGAGCCACCGTGCCTGGCCTAAGAGTCCAGAAATGCCTAATTTTTCTTTAGTGCCTTTTAGTTGCCTCTTTTTTTATTAATATAAAAAATACCAGAAACACTGAGAAAATAAAAAGAAATAAAACCCTAGAAGTTACTAGGAAGAAAAAAAAAAAGTGAATGGCACGGAAGATGAGCAAGCAGATAGTGAAATGCCTGAAGTGGACATGGTGAGGGAGGGAGGAAACTATGATACTGGGTGAAGCACAGAGTGAATCTTGTGAAATGGTGATGTGAAAAGCAGCCTCCTTTAGTGATGTCCTATTCTTGCTCTATCACATTTTAGTGCTTCATGGGCCATAAGGAGGCTTGGAGGCAAGGAAGTTACCAGCATTGTTGGATACCACGTTTTGCCTGTCTGAAGGCCTCGTCCCTTACATGTCCGTATAGACATGTTTCTCTGTCTTTTGAGGTTGGGTGGATTAAGTAGGCCAGATGGTGTGTCAAAGGTGGCAACAAGGCTGTAGTAGCACTGGACACTCAGGAATGCCAGGAACACAGTCCCCCAGATTTAACAGTTTCTGAGAATAAAGCACAGTTCCTGGACAATGAAAGATTTCTTTGAAGCAAAATTTCTGGTAAGGAGATGGACATTCACAAAGATCAGAATTCATAGCACATTTCAATATCTGCAGACCTACAGATCTATGCAAGGCTCTCCCTGGGAATGGAAAGAACTCACTGACAGTTCCTTATTTTCGAGAACATGGGTGGCAGCAGGGGTGCCCTGGGTGCCTTGCAGAGCAGTGTGGCTCACTCTACACAGACACAAAGCCTCTGAGTTTCAGCTCCCACTTCCCTTGTAGGTAACCAGAACTTGCATCCTCACCTTTAGAGAGTCAGCAGCAATGGTGAACTCCTCAAGTGAGGAGAGAAAGGATAGCTCAAATCCAGAAGCCTGCTCTTTGGTGAAAAATGATGTCTTTGATGAGTGAGGCTGCAGATCTAACTTTACTTGAAACTGCCTAAAAAATATATATATACATTTTTTTTTGCTATTAAAAAAACCATAGAAAACCCAAGAGAGTCCTTTCAAACTTCAGAAATAGGATGTACAGAGGAGGAGGACTGTGAGAGAGAGTTCGAATATGAACAAAGCAGGGGGCAATTTTTATATGTTACTTAGGCATATAACCTTCTGCAGTGAATTTCTTTAGAGTTGATATTTCTTTTTTATTGTTTCCCACACTGCTTCAGATATTTTCAGACAGATTTTTTTGGTTTTGGTTTTTTAGCTACACTGAGCTCGTCCTTAATGTGGGAGCTGCCATCCCAGAATCTTTTCTCAATATATTTTGGATGAACTGCTGCTTGAGTTTCCCTGAGTGAGTGATTAAAGTGACTGTTCCTATTTGTTTTCTGCAAACACAACAAACTATAATTCGTTCTAAGGAGAGCTCAAAGGCAGGAAGCCATTTGTCTGCTGACAACCTTTTCTCAGAACAACCTGTGATGCCTCTTCTAGCTGGGGCTGGACATCCATCCTGGCTCCCAACTGGTGTCCTTGAGGTGGGGCCTATGGGGCTGGACTTAAAGCATAGTTCTCTTGATTAGAAGCTGCCGTCTGTCCTGCTGGGCCTCTGGAGTCTGCCTTTAGTAGTGCTGTGTCACAGGAATAGTCCCAGACTGAGACACAGAACCTGGAATTTAGCCAGTGACAAGCCGTGCTAGCTTTCAAAGGTCGCTGTGTGGGCCTCGGTGTCTTCCTTAGTTAAATGGGTGCACTGGATGCTATAATCTCTAGGTTTCACTCTGACACTAAGAATTTGTGATTTTTTCTTCTGATTCCTGGTCCAAGGGTTCCTTCTCTCCTGGAGATGGAGACACCATGACCACTCTCATGGATCTTTTCTTCTTGGAAGAAGGGGTGAATATAGAGAATGACAAAGAAAAAGTGAGATGACAGTGATCAGTGTTATGAAGAACATGGCTTGGGTAGGGCTGGTTCCTTGTATTGAGTGGTCAAGAATCAAGAAGGTGAATCTGCAGTCCCATCTGTTCAAGGTGCAGCAGAAAGAAGTGAAGCCAGGGATGGAGCGGGGAGCAAGGAGGAATGAGCGGCCACATCAGAGGGACCAGGCCTGCGAACTTGAGCAGGGTGAGGCATCCAGGGCTCCTGGTTCCTGGCACGGCATCCTCCTAGTCCTCTAACCAGGGAGTTTCCTGCTCTGCCCTTGATATGAATGAATGAAGGCAGTCACCGGCAGCATTGATTCTCTGTCAATAATTCTCCCCCTCCTCCCTCATCCCCAAGGCTCAGCTCAGACGCAATTTCTTTCTCTCTTTTTTTGCACAATGGCTTTACTGAAATATAATTCACCAACTATAAAAGTCATTCTTTTTTCAAAGGACAACTTTATGGTTGGTGAACCACAATTCAGTGGTTTTTAGTGTAGTCACAGAGTGATAGACAAAATTTCTTCTTTTTGTAGGTGGAAGAAGGAACAAATTATAAATTGTGTGATTTCAGATGTCTGGACTTTTCATTCTTTTATTTTAAAATATGTCTATTTACCATGTTTGCTTTGTTTTTTTTTTTCCTTCCTGCCTCTGTTACTGCTATTACTGTGTTCCATTTTTCCTTCTCATAATTTGCAAGCCATACATGCAACTTTGGTTCACTAATTGATTGCTCTTAAGTTTTCATCAAGAAGTTATATTCATTTTTATTTCTCTACACTTAAACAGTACCTTTAACCTCCTCCCCACCAAAAAATACTGAGATATTCACATACAATTTCTCTCTTTTATTTCCCTCACTGCCACCATGTGGAAACCAATGGGTGTTTTAATTTGGTATGAACATGAGCATTTTAGGTTTAAAATGTGTTTCACTGCATTTTGACTGTAGGAAGTGAGATCAAAGGACAGAGAGCGGGGAGGAGGGATCACATCCTGTAAGGCCTTTCAGACCATTTCCAAATCTTGATTTGATTCTGAGAAAGGTGAGAAGCCATTGGAGGATTGAGATAAGAAGAATGACATCTTCTAATTTACATTCTGAAAGATTACTCTGGTTGCTGAGTTGGGAATAGGGGAGTTAGGAGTAAAAAATGGGAGAATTCATGGGCTTGCTGTAATAATCCCATTAAGAGTTAATGTGGCTGAATCCCAGTTGTTGCAATTTAGGCAATGAAGAGTTGACCAACTCTATGTTTATTTTATGTAATTTTTCATAATTTTTAAATTTAGAAATAATTTTACACAAAACATTTACAATGTTAGAAGAATGATAAAGAGCTCCAATATAACCTTCACCCAGATTCCCCAATTGTAATCTTTTCCACATTGGTTTTTCTCTTTTTGTATATCCATATTGTAATTTTTTGGATTGATTTGATAATAAATAGAAAGCATGCTGCCTTTATCCTTATAGTATGTGGTGTATATTATATAAGAACAGGATATTCTCTTATACAACCACATACAATGGTCAAGATCAGGAAAATAACATTGATACAATTCTATTATTTAATCTGCAGACTGTGTTAATATTTGGCCAATTATACCAGTAATATCCTTTATAGAAAAAATCTGGCCCATGGACTCTATGTGGACTAATATGAGAGACAGGGGATAGGAGTTGCTGAAGGAGTGGAGGTGAATTATGGGAGAAAAAGAGGAATTAGGGATAATTGTAAGATTTTTCACGTATGCAAATAGAAAATGGAGTTCGTATTACTAGTTAAACTGCGAGGACTTTGCAAGGAAGAAGTTTTTGTGTATGTCTGGGGCACAGTTCAGCCTTGGATATACTAAGTTTGAGATGTTTATTATACATCGAAGTGGATATGCTAATTTGTTCTTTGTGATTTGAAATAACATCTTTATGTGTCTAAATCTGAGTCTTTTCTAGTAGTTTAGCTCAGTGCTGGGTGGGACCTTTCAACATAAACATTTTATCTTTTCTATGTGTAGAAAATGTCCTTTAATTATTTATCTGAGCATTTCATTCTCTTTTGCTGTCTCCAGATGATGTTGGAACTTCTATTAATAGTTTTGTTCTTGGGGTTTTTTAGCTTTTCTTTTAAATCTTCCATCTCTTGACCTTTTTTGCTTCTATCTGTGGGAGTATTCTCAACCTTCTTACAAGCTCATTGATTGTGTGGTTTGGTACATTTTAATTAAAATAACAACTCTGAGTCTTATTTCACACCATTCTCTTCTCTCTGAGGACATTTTAAAGTTACTTTTTTCCACTTTGCCCTCTTAGCAAACCAACCCATCTGTTAGTTCTTTTGTCTGGGAAATTTGGTATCCATCTAATGTGTCATTAGCTCTCCTAAAATATCCAGTGACTGTTCTTTGTCTTTTTACTGTTGAATGTGGATGAAGTTACCTGAAGCATGTACTTTTCTTTTCCAAGCCCAGACTCTTCAATTTTTGTTTAATTTGGGGGCAAGCTCTCCTAGGTGGGTGTCATCTTGCTCCAATCCTTATAATATTTAAACTTGAATAACCCTTTGCCAACTATCCAATCTGTTGCCAAAACAAGCTTTCAAAATTGAAATATTAAGATGTCATTTAGTATTCTAAAATTCCCTGCATCCCTCATAATTTTCAGAATAAAATTGAAAATCCTTAGAGTGGCAACATGCCGTAAATATGGGAATCCTCATGTACAGATTCTCACCCACGTTCTCCTAATATGTCAAATGTTCCAGGTACATCAAACTATTGGTAATTCCCCGAATGTGCATCCAAGCCTTTGCCCAGAATCTTCTCTTTCCCTGGAGTGCTTTATTTCCTCCTCTCTACATCTAGAACTTCAATGCACCCTTCAAGATCCAGTAACTGCTACATATCTGTACCCAAGCATCTTTTACTTTATTTTGATGCCTTCATCCTCAAGTACCTCTTAAATAATTACTGCTCTTTCTGAATTCTTGCAGCATTTTTCACGTACCCATAGGTGTTTCTGTAAATAATTGATGTGCCTCTTTCTCTCCTACCAAACAGGAGATTTAAAAGCGGTGATGTGTTTTATTCATTTCAGAATCTTTGCTACCTACTGTACAGTAGACAGTTAGAGTGATATCACTTGTTTAATAAATTAAGTGAGAAATCCCAAAGTAGGTTATACTTGTTTGTCTGTTTTAAAATGGTGCAGGGAGGGGTTCTGGTGACTAAGGTCTACACGCTAATGAGCATTTGGATTATTTAATGTTATTTTTCAGGGTTCTATAAATTGTGTAGGACTCTCATTTTGTAGGCTGGTCTCTGATGTTGGCTCTACCATAGGTTTCTTATAAAACAGCCACAGAAACCACTTCCATATCTCACTTTTGACATTGATGTAGTCCTCAGGCCATGGACAATGACCACTGAGACCCAAGCAAGGTTGTGGGCAAGGCTTTGGGAAGGGGGTTGATAAGATACAAGGGAATAGCCACCAGCCAGGCCTCAGGAAGACCTGAGGAGCTCTCTTGTGTGTGGGATGAGATCAGACCAGAATCACAAGAGAATCATGCAGGCAGGATGGGAGAATCCTGGTGCACCAGGATAGGGCAGAGGCTTGTTTAGAGCTACAAATACCAGCAAGGCCTGGCCTGGTATGTCAGGTCAGCTAATATGTCAGTTCCCACAGCTCCCATAGACAATGGGATGCCAGGGAAAGTTTTTAAAAAGAGAAGTGAAATCATTGATGATGCAATTTGGACTTCATTCTAGTTGTTTAGCTGTACATTTGGGTCCTAGAGAAACAAGAAGCAAGCTGGAGGTATGAAAGAGAACATTCCAAGAATGACAGGTAAGTCTGAGTCACAGCTCGAGGCTGAAGGAGCAGAAACTACCTCTCTCTTACCTTCTTTCAGGTTTTCCTGGGATCAGCTGCACTCCTTAGCAAAAGTATATTGGAGAATCAACTGAGAAAGTAACTGAGACATTTCAATCATTTCTAGGTGTAAAGAAAGACCAGATCCCAGGAAAATATTACGGTCAGTTCAATGCCTAAGTATAACACCAGCATTGTCAGTTACTCTGGTGCTTTTTCTCCTCCAGGTGACTTCCCAAGTATGCCTGGCCACAATACCTCCAGGAATTCCTCTTGCGATCCTATAGTGACACCCCACTTAATCAGCCTCTACTTCATAGTGCTTATTGGCGGGCTGGTGGGTGTCATTTCCATTCTTTTCCTCCTGGTGAAAATGAACACCCGGTCAGTGACCACCATGGCGGTCATTAACTTGGTGGTGGTCCACAGCGTTTTTCTGCTGACAGTGCCATTTCGCTTGACCTACCTCATCAAGAAGACTTGGATGTTTGGGCTGCCCTTCTGCAAATTTGTGAGTGCCATGCTGCACATCCACATGTACCTCACGTTCCTATTCTATGTGGTGATCCTGGTCACCAGATACCTCATCTTCTTCAAGTGCAAAGACAAAGTGGAATTCTACAGAAAACTGCATGCTGTGGCTGCCAGTGCTGGCATGTGGACGCTGGTGATTGTCATTGTGGTACCCCTGGTTGTCTCCCGGTATGGAATCCATGAGGAATACAATGAGGAGCACTGTTTTAAATTTCACAAAGAGCTTGCTTACACATATGTGAAAATCATCAACTATATGATAGTCATTTTTGTCATAGCCGTTGCTGTGATTCTGTTGGTCTTCCAGGTCTTCATCATTATGTTGATGGTGCAGAAGCTACGCCACTCTTTACTATCCCACCAGGAGTTCTGGGCTCAGCTGAAAAACCTATTTTTTATAGGGGTCATCCTTGTTTGTTTCCTTCCCTACCAGTTCTTTAGGATCTATTACTTGAATGTTGTGACGCATTCCAATGCCTGTAACAGCAAGGTTGCATTTTATAACGAAATCTTCTTGAGTGTAACAGCAATTAGCTGCTATGATTTGCTTCTCTTTGTCTTTGGGGGAAGCCATTGGTTTAAGCAAAAGATAATTGGCTTATGGAATTGTGTTTTGTGCCGTTAGCCACAAACTACAGTATTCATATTTGCTTCCTTTATATTGGGAATAAAAATGGGTATAGGGGAGGTAAGAATGGTATTTCATTACTTGATCAAAACCATGCCTTGATGTACCCAAAACAAAAGGACTATAAAATGCAAGAGCCCTCATTGTAGTCCTTATGGGATCCCTCCCATCTCTGAGTGATGGCCGTACAAAGACCAGTGTTGTTGAATCCACCTGGAGTTGCAATATTACATTATTTTCCAGTACAGAATGTCTGTGTGGCCCATGAAAGCAACATAGGTTTTAAGAGTTTTAGAGTTTCATTAGCTCATTCTAAGTTCCTCTGTTTGAAGCATGGTCTCTTAGGTTTTGGACTGAACTCAGACCTTTAGTTCTTTTCATCCCACTTCACCTTAGGTAAGTAAATTCTGGCCACCACCCAGCTCCAAAGACACAAACTCTCCTTCGCTAACCAGGTTAGATGTCCCATTCATCTCATGCCCTGATAAAAACTGATAAGGGGAGAGAATAGTTAAAAATTTTTCTAGGGTATCATAACTCTGGTAGGAAGTCATCTGTCTAGAAATCAAGAGAAAAAGAACGTGTGGCCTCCTGTTATAACAAGGGTTTCTAGATTTGTCCTGTGAAAGGTCGTTTAAGGACTTGGGGATCAACTTCCTCAATTATCACCAATTGCACTGTTGCTCCAAAAATCATTTAAAAGCTTACTGGACATATCTACATAATGGTGAAACTGTAATTTAGAGACTATCCCTGACTAATGTGCTGGTAGGCATTAAAATGAGTTCCCAAGGGAAGTGATTAAAATTTTTTTCTCTTCTGTTTTTTGAGAGAATTTCTAGATGTCCTGGGCCACAGTTAATTAAGATTTTTAGGGGGGACAGAAAGTTATACTGAAATCTTTAGAGCTCCCTTCCGCCGTTAAAATTATATATATATATATTTAAATTATACCTTAAGTTCTGGGGTACATGTGCAGAATGTGCAGGTTTGTTACATAGGTATACACGTGCCATGGTGGTTTGCGGCACCTGTCAACCCATCTACATTAGGTATTTCTCCTAATGCTCTCCCTCCCCTAGCCCCCCACCCCTGGACAGGCCCCATTGTGTGATGTTCCCCTCCCTGTGTCCATGTGTTTTCATTGTTCAACTCCCACTTCTAAGTGAGAACATGCGGTGTTTGGTTTTCTGTTCCTGTGTTAGTTTGCTGAGAATGATGGTTTCCAGGTTAAAATTATATATTTTTAAATAAATGAAAACTGTGTTTTTAAAAGAGGACTTTTGAGAAGTATATAGAAAAACCATTAATTTAGACTCTGTGAGATTAGGTTGCATGAAGAAGGTTTTCTGAATATTTGAAGAGTGGATAAATAAATGTCCCCCAAAGCAATAAAATCATAATCCTTTAAAATATAGGAAAAATAACTAATGGGAACTAGGCTTAATACTCGGGATGAAATAATCTGTACAACAAACTCCCATGACACATGTTTACCTATGTAACAAACCTGCACATGTACCCCTGAACTTAAAATAAAATTTAAAGTAATAATAATAAAATAATATGGATTTTCTTTCCAAATTCGGAATTACTTTTTGTAAAATTGTATTAATAACTTGTGGCATGTGGCACGTTAAACTGATTTTATTTCAAGAACTTCTGTTACTGGCTAGGTTGATACATAGGCTTGTGGGTTTTTGCTTTTTGGGTTTTTTTTGCTCCTGCCCATACTTCCAGTGTCTTCAGTGTTTTATCTTAAAATTTTCCCAGGATCTGATCCAGTTTCATATTTAATGCTGCAGAAAACCTGAAGTGATTAGTAACATGAATAGAATAACAGAATGAATTAAGGGAACTTTTTTTTTCATCAAGGTATATCTTCGGGATTTAAAAGTTTTTCATAATTTATTATCACTGTGGATCCACAAATTCCTCAGATGAATAAGAAATACCTCTGTGAATTTCTGTGACCACTAAAATTACTGAGCCACAGAAATTAATTCTGAGGAAGCAGAAGTAGCAACATAGTTCAAACATGACTTGTTTCCATATATTTTCTGTTTTATATATTCTTTTAAATATCCTTTTAAACAAGTAATATTTCTTTTCTTTCTTGCCTTTTTTCCCATTTATTTTTTACATTTTTTCTTTCTCATTTTGAACCATAAAATTTGTAAGACCGTTACTAAGACCCCTGATAGTTTTAAGAAAATTTATAATACCTATAAATATGTAAAAAAAATTTAGAAAAATATTTAAATTAAAAGTATTCATGAGAATTTCATTACCTTGTAGATTATGTCATACTCTTTTCCAGATTTTAGATATGTTGAGGTCAGGCAATTCAAAAGAATTAATCTCTGTATTAATCTGTTATAATGTTAACATAACACTATGTTATTTTCATATATTATAATAACAGGCTTATTAGAAATGTTCTCAAAAGATAGAAATGCAATATTTCATAATATAAAATATCTTTTTCATCAGTATTTATGGAATAAATAGAAAAATTTTAGTTTTCCTGTTCTTTGTCTTGAATCAATACAG